GCACTCCAGCCTGGGCAGCAGAGTGAGTCCCTGTCTCAAACAAACAAAACGATCCAACAGTGGAATGAAGGATCCATATGAAGACATGTAATGGCATTATTTGCCCTAAGTTCCTTGTTCTCAAGTCAAACCTCTGGCAAGTTCCAGCTGAAGCAAAGAAAATTAGATGGAGGGGCCGGGCACGGTGGCTCACACCTGTAATCCCAGCACTTTGGGAGGCCAAGGCGGGAGGATCACGAGGTCAAGAGTACAAGACCATCCTGGCCAACGTGGTGAAACTCTGTCTCTACTAAAAATACAAAAATTAGCTGGGCATGGTGGCGCACGCCTGTAGTCCCAGCTACTCAGAAGGCTGAGGCAGGAGAATCACTTGAACCCAGGAAGGGGAGGTTGCAGTGAGCCAAGATCACACCACTGCACTCCAGCCTGGCGACAGAGTGAGACTCCATCTCAAAAACAAAACAAACAAACAAAAAAAGAAAATTAGGTGGAGGAAAAGTGAAACATTCACACAGGTAGTTGGAATCAGATAGAAAGCATTGAGGGCTTAGGAAACGGGCAGGTAAACTCTTTTGAGAGGTCAGAATTGGGAGAAATTTTGCCCCACTTAGAGGTGAGGAAAGATTTGGAGTGTTTCTGGGAGGAAATAGCATTCGAGCAGAGCCTTGGCCTTGAAGGATGGAGGAAAATTCATTTCAAGCAAAAAGGAAACTGGGTGAACAAAAACACAACAGAGGCAGGAAAGTGAGAACATTAGTGGGAAATAGGTTATTAATAGTGCTGGATTATCAACAACACTGCTCTTCATAGCCATGTGGTGGCTCAGGTGTCTGGAATCCAACAGAGTTCATTCTGTTATTACAGTTGTCTATTGCTGGAGGATCAATCTTTCAAATGATGCAACACATCTGGATGTTCTTCTTTCTGAATGTTATTATCTATGTGCATAGCAGCAGTCATGTTAACTGACATCAATTTTAAGATCCTGTTTCATTTTGTTCTTGCAGAAGGAAACTCCACTTGCCAATGCTGCATTCTGGGCAGCCAGGAGAGGAAACCTGGCGCTGCTGAAGCTGCTGTTGAACAGCGGCCGGGTGGACGTGGACTGCAGAGACAGCGTACGGTGGTTCGGTAGATGCATGCCCAGCATGCACCATTGCCCTCTGTGGGCACAGGAGCACCTCAGGAATACATTCCCCTTTACAATGCTTATTTACTTTTTCATGTGTTTGCTTGCTTTATCCTTTTTAAAACATCCAAGGTACTGTGGTGAACTTAAAAACATGCTGGGGGAAGTCAGAAAGAAAAGGAAACAATGAAATGCATAAAACAGAAGGCAACCACAATAGGGAAAGAGGCACTTCACTGGGAATCAGAATTGGCAGATTACAAGAAGAAAAGCCTGTTTAGTGAAAGAATTCAAGCCAACCACTTCCATGAAAAGATGGAGATAATTTAGAGCACAAGTGGGCTGCCATGGATGTGGGCGTTATGTTTCTTCTACAAGGATGAGAAAACAAAAATTGAAGCCTCCCCCAGGATTTTATCCTTTCATTACCTCTTGAAAACATAAATACACTAATTGGCAATTTAAAAAGGGAAACAAAAATAGATACTACTGCCCACTGGCAGATACCACTTAGAGAGCTTTTCCATCCCCAGCTAGAGGCAATCGTTTTTCTGTCCTCAGCAAGACTTCTCATCTCTGGGACCAAGAGGACCTCCAATGAGGAAAGGGAGCGAGCAATGATGTTTTGATTTTAGGATTTGAATAAAAATGTTTCAAAGGAGCTTTGTTTTCCTGAAAACAGGGTGTGCCATTTCCAGCTTTTATTGTACAAATTTGAAATCTACCACAAGCCCAAAAGTGAAATAGCAGTTTGCCCCAGTTGGCCCCGTGGGGGCATCACAGTAGGATATCTTTGGTTTACGGGATATCTTTGGTTACACCTCCAGACCCACTCCACACCCTTCTCGCTCTTAGTCCCACAGTCTGAATTGTATGTACTGCTCCAGCAGACTCGCTTTCCTCTGGCCTCCAGTTGTGTTTGGCCCATAGGAGCATCTGCAGGAGTCAGAGGGTAGGAGGAGAGGGACATCAGGGAGCCCACCGCCCTCCCTGTTTCTGTCTGGCAGCAGCGCCCCACTGTTCTCTGCATCCTGGGAGCCGCTCCCTTCCCCCCTGGCACCTTCAGGCCTCAGCTGGTCATGGACCCCCACTGTTCCTAGATCCCAGTACTGTGCTGTTCTTTGTAGATGCCCTACACCCAGGCCTCAGCTTAATAGTCTCTTTATTACACTTTCTTCCAATTATCCCAATCTGAATGTACCATCTGTTCCTTGCCAGAACTCGGGCTGCTGTCAAGTCTTGGGCATCTGTGAACTGGCCATCTTGGTCTTATTTGGGTTTTACGGGGCTGGTTCCTACATCACAGTGGGAAAACTGTAGGGCAGAAACACCAGTTGTCACCGTGGCCAACACGGAGAAACCCGCCTCTACTAAAAATACAAAAATTAGCTGGGCGTGGTGGCAGGCGCCTGTAATCCCAGCTACTCAGGAGGCTGAGGCAAGAGAATCACTTGAACCTGGGAGGCGGGGGTTGCAGTGAGCTGAGATCGTGCCATCCCACTCCAGCCTGGGAGGCGAGACTTCGACTCAAAAAAAAAAAATACCATAGAGCACCACTAAGAAGCCATTAGCTTTTTGTTACTTCGTTACTTCGTTACTTTACCGATACTTTTTACATAAAGCCAACAAGACTTTCACAAAACTAGCATGGCCATTGACAGAAGTCAACAAAAGCCAGATGACAGCCTAACATTGAATTATCGTAATGTTATTTTAATATCTAACACTTACTGAACGAATATCTACCATTACTATGTTAACCATATTGCCTGACTTATCTCATTCAGTAATTTAATCAGGTGGATACTTTTATTATTCCCCCATATTTCAGATGAAGAGAATGAGACTTAAGGGTTACATGATGTGCCCAAGATCATACTGTCAGTGACTACTCAGCAATACTGCCTTCCTACAAAATCCCGTAGATGAAAATAACACGAAGCCTCCAAAATTCACTTAATTACCCTATACCTAATGAGCCTCCCCTGTGTGCAGAGTCACCTGTCTCTCTCATCATCCACTTCTGAGCAGCAGGTTGCTGAATATGCAGAGGTGGTAGCTAAGATTACAATTTCAAGTGCTTGAAAACAACTGTAAGTCAAACTGCAAATGCCCACTTCAATTAGAAGGGTCCATATCACATGGTACACCTCAGGTCCTTGAATCTTAAAGCTGGGACAGACTTTGGTGATCATCCCATCCAACCGCTCATTTTAAAAATGAAATAAATGAGTCCAAGTAATTGTAAGCAACTTGCCCAGGTTACACTGTTGGTCAGTGACAGCTACCTGGGTTTAGCCCCCACAGCTCCTGACTCTCAACTCTGTAGTCTCTCATTTCACCTGGTGCCATACATCTTTACCTGAATCATTTTGAAGATGAAGACTTTTAAATATGGAAAATCAGATGGTACCATTTAATTTTTCTTTTGCATTAATAGCAATGTTTTGGCTCAGGAATCATTTAATAGGAATCATAAAATGAGAGCAATATATCATCGCTGCCTTAAAATGCAGTAACTATGGTTCATTTGGACTGTGCTTCTGAAGGTAATGGAAGTAAGTGAATTTTTACATCGAAAATTCCAACCGAGATTATTCATGACCACTTTTATCACTGCAGGGAATTTTGCCCTTGGATGTGTTCTGAGTGGAGCTGACATCTCTGCAGCATCTTCTCTAGGACCCTTCTCTCTGACATAGCAGTGGCCTAACTCTTCATCTGTCTCTCCTCCATCCAGCATGGCACCACACTCCTGATGGTTGCTGCCTACGCTGGCCACATAGACTGTGTGAGGGAACTGGTTCTGCAAGGAGCAGACATCAATCTCCAGAGAGAGGTAGGTCAGGCTTTGCACTTGAAGAAAAATGATCTTTTAAAACTAGCCTCTCCCTCTCTCCCAGTCAGGTACAACTGCCCTATTCTTTGCCGCCCAGCAAGGCCATAATGATGTCGTGAGATTTCTCTTTGGATTTGGAGCATCCACTGAATTTAGGACCAAAGTGAGATAACCTTCTTGATTTTGTATTATGTTCTCTAATGTGTTTATACTTTGCATGTCCATAGGACGGGGGCACCGCCCTGTTGGCTGCCAGTCAGTACGGGCACATGCAGGTGGTGGAGACCTTGCTGAAGCACGGAGCAAACATCCATGACCAACTTTATGTGAGTGCATTTCAGGGGGACATTAGGACATTGTTTTTAATGCTTTTAATTTGTTCTCTCTCAGGATGGAGCCACTGCCCTCTTCCTAGCTGCCCAAGGTGGTTACTTGGATGTTATTCGATTACTGCTGGCTTCAGGAGCAAAAGTCAACCAGCCAAGGCAGGTAATGTCCACTGTTGACATTTGCCCGAGCACGTCACGGCGGCCGCCGCCTCCTCTTCCCGCAGGACGGGACAGCGCCCCTGTGGATCGCGTCCCAGATGGGCCACAGCGAGGTGGTGCGGGTGATGCTGCTGCGCGGAGCCGACCGCGACGCTGCGCGGAACGTGAGTGCCCGAGTCGCGCGGCCAAAGAGCGATAATCAACTTTTATTTTCCTCTTTCTGTTAAGGATGGCACAACAGCATTATTGAAAGCAGCCAACAAAGGGTATAATGATGTCATAAAAGAGTTGCTTAAATTCTCACCCACTCTTGGTATTTTGAAGGTAAGACCTAAAGATAAATTTTACTAATCTGTCACTCCTGACACACACTGTCATTTTCTCTTAGAATGGGACATCAGCGCTCCATGCAGCAGTGCTCAGTGGAAACATTAAAACAGTTGCGCTGCTCCTAGAAGCAGGGGCAGACCCATCCCTGAGAAACAAGGTACCCACTAAGCAATCTTTTAACTCGTTTGGGATTCACTAATGCCCATCTTCTCTTCTTTCAGGCCAATGAACTTCCGGCAGAACTAACCAAAAATGAACGTATATTGCGTCTCCTGAGAAGTAAAGAAGGTCCCAGAAAGAGCTAACTTAGCTCCATATTTGACAGAAAGATAGAAAGCTTAACCACATTGTCCAAAAAGAAATTGCATTTCAAGCAGTGTTGGAAATTCTTTTATGAAAAAAAAAGATGCCCAGAATGCCCATCCTGTGGGTCCCTGACAAAGAAGAGCTACGCTCTGTGCACGAAGTCAAGAACCAAACAGCTCAGGGACCCTCTTGCCCCTTCACCATGGACTTCTCATGGTGTCCTGTAACTCATCTCCCGGGGGGCCTGGCATGTTCACAGATTCCACAGAAACTCATTTTCAACAATGCTAACTTGGACCTGTCAGTTAAACTCTAAGGTGGACAGGGTTCTCAGTACTAAGCAAGGAGACAGAATGCTTTGTTCCTTTAAAAGACTGAAAAGCTGACCTTCAATGGATTGAGGCACTTTTGCTTTTGTGTTAAATGTAGATGTGCTAAAATATATAGATCTATCATATTTTACCTACATATGTATGTCATTCCAGTATAAAACATTCTCCTCTACCCAAGAACCATAGCCATGATTGTTATAAATCAATGAAGTGTAAACATACATTATTAAAAAACCACTTCTGACATTCCATTATGTGCTATTCAAAGATGGACTATTGAACTATAGAAAAGACAGACTGTGCATTTGTTCGTTGATCCTCATCTTATTCCTGACATGTAAAAATCAATTTTACGTAGAGTCAACATTGTAGGTAGGTTAAAATACCAGTGGCAAATTTGGAAATTCAGAAACTTATAAACCACGAGAAATATATAGGCTTGTCTCTTTGGTCTTTTATTTTGGCTCTATTGTTGGGAATCTATTTCCTATTCTATAAGTAAGTATACCTAACATGCTGTGGAATCTTGAGTTTCCAACACCGTGCTGCTTGATAGAATGACTTTGAGGTCCTTGGATAAAATGTGATATATGCAAGTACAGTATGTTGCTATTACTATTGCAGGAATATAAATAATAAAAGACTGTTATTAGCACTTAGTAAGTCTTCATCTATGCATGTTTTTGAGTTGACTGATTCCAAGAATGAAATATGAGGTTTATTGAATTATTCCTTTGAAAGGGATCAAAACTTATATTCAATGCACTTTATAATTAATGGTGTCTAAATGCCTCAGTCAGTGCCTAACTGCACATACAAAAATAAAACCTTCTTTCTGTAATCTACCAAAATAAACGCAATGGTATTTCTGCTATTTAAACACATCTTTAGCTTATTTCTTCATGTTCTGCTCTGGTTTTCAGTCAGTGTCTATGTAAAGACACTTTTAGAGGAAAATGTTGTAATCCCAAAAGAATTTTTGTTTAACCAACTTTCAGAGTTACTAAAAGGATTATCTTTAATTCAGTAAATAATAGAATATAATCTTCAAAATTAGAAGATATTCTCTTAAAATTTATAACAATTAATGCAACAAAAATCAGCATATTTTGATAAATGTCTCAAGCAAATGAGCAACTCACAGGCCCCACAGGTGCCTACAGCCTGACCAGCTATACAAAAAGCCTGCAACCTGATTCTAGGATAAAATATTAGAAAGCTCTCTGTTGCTAAAACATCCAGATATAAACATTTTGGTGGCTAAAATCAATGCCATTTCCTCATTGACATTCTTTTATTCAGCAAATTTGTACAAATATACATTTTCTCCTGTGCGAATTTCAAAAAGCTATATTCATTTTGAAGAGGAAAATAATATGGCATTAAATGCTTTGTATTTTCCCCTTAGTTAGCCCTTATGGCAAAAATAGTTGCTAATCACTGATACAAAGCAAAACGTTATGGGTACTGATAACAAAGTTCCAAAAGCCAAAATGGGATGAATCACAAACTTACTGTTTTTCACTAAAACATGTAATTGGCCTATTACATCAATAGTTTTAAGTGGGTAATGTTCTTGAACAATATTAGAGCCATAAAATTGAAGCCAGTAGCTTGAACAATATGGAGGCCTTCTTACTGTAGGGAAGAGGTGTCTAGCTTAGAAGGATCACATTTGATCTAGATGAGATTACCCATAGCAGGGAAAATGAATCATCACCTACCAAAGACTGTACGGAAAGGTGTGTTATTTTCAAAATTGCATTTTAGTTTGCACACATGTAAATGATTATTCTATGTTAATCTAATTGACAATTCAGTTAGCTCCGCATCCTAAGACTTAAAACTAGCAATTCCTATGCAAATCATCTGCTTAACTGAACTACAAACGTTTTTCATTAATTCATTCTTTGATGACATATTCCATGTTATATAATAATTCAAAATAAAGTTAATATACTACCCCATTTGCCTTTGCTGCTTTTTTCTTTTTGTTTTT